TCTACACTGGCTTGCTTTGTACACCTCTGAGGGTTGATCCATCCTTGGGGGTTTCAAGCTGGGGGGAAGGAGAGGTGGAGGGCTCTGCTTGAGGGGTGAGGCATTGGGGGTGGGGGAGAATTAGGCCAGATGGGCATTGGTGACTCATGTTTGTGTCGTCCAAGCGGAGAGTCGGGGGCCGGTAAGACGGTTAACACCAAGCGGGTCATTCAGTACTTTGCCATCGTCGCTGCCCTGGGAGACGGGCCGGGCAAGAAGGCCGTAAGACTTGCCCACTCGGGCATGCTCCCCGTTGCTTCTCGCTGTTTTTCTTTTCTTTCTTCCTCTCTTTTTTTTTTTTCCCCCTTTTTAAAAATTTTACTCCCCAGAACCCTGAGCCCTGCCTGAGCCTCCCACCCTGGTGGGGGACTCTGGCCTGAGCAAGGCTTGACCACAAAGGCTGTGGCCACCTGACGCGCCTGCCTTCGCCTTCCCATTGGTAAACATGGAGGGGTGGGGCCACGTTGCCGTTTCTAAATTTGTGTAATTTTTATCTTCCATTGTGACCTTCATATATTGAAAGAGTTTACTAGATGGGCTGCTTTTACTAAGCGTTGTTGTCTTGGTTTCCCTGACAGTTACCTGCTGCTGACACATTAGACACAGAGGTTGGCTGGCATGCAGGGCACTGGGCATTCCCAGCAGCCGGGGTTGGCAGGGCAATTTTGTGCCTTGTGATTTCTGTACAGTTTTTGGAAATTTCTGAAACAATGGGGCCAAGTTTTTTTGTTTTTGTTTTTAAGGCATAACATTTCATCCCTAGCCTTGGGGCCAGTTGTTCAGAGCCCTGTGGCTACCCCTAGATGGGCTGCCTTTTTCCAGAAGCCCGAGGCCTCCCTCCCCACCCAGTCCCTGCTCCTGGTCCTGTTAAGCCTTGCTTTATTCTGGGTGTTTTTCTTGTTTTTCCCCTGTTTTCTTTCTTTCTTTCTTTTCTCTTTCTTTTTTCTTTCTTTTCTTTTCTTTTCTTTTTTTTTTTTTTTTTTTGCCTTTTCCTTTTTACCCATTTGATTGTCTTGATTTTTGATTTTCATTTCAGTTTTGTTTTGTTTTGTTTTTGCTGTTGACTTTTTGGTCCTTTTTCCTCCTTCCCTTTCCTGCCCTGTCTTCCAAATCCCTAAAAAGGTCTCTGGGGACGTAACAGAAAGTTGGGTGGGTCAAGTGACAGGAAGAGATGTCAGGGAGAGGCCAGAGCTGGCAGGGACACAGCTGGAAGGGCAGAGGAGCACCTGGGCAGAAAGGAGCTGGGACAGTGGAGCCCAGGGGAGAGGGTCGGGCAAGGGAGGGGTGGGAGAGGCTGCCCGCAGGAGCCATGGCTGCAGGAACTTAAAAGATTGATCAGCTCCCCTTACCTTGGCCCCAAATTTGGCCAAACGGGCTAGAGAGAGCCCTGCACAAAAGCACTGGATGGGAGTGTATTGGGGGGTTCCACCTCCCCTGCCCAATGTCCCTGTGGGTATTTTAACTCTTGGGCTCCCTGGAGGTGAATGAATGACCACAAAGTCCGTGGTGGTATATCTGTTCCCTCCAGAATCCATTCCTTCCCTTCTCTCCCTTTCTTCCTTGGCTCCCAGCATCCGGAGTAGGGAAGAGAAGGAAAGGAAAAGGAAGGGAAAGTGAGGATGAGGCTAGGATGGGGAGAAGGAGGATCTGCTCAATTCACTTAGTCCCCCTGGGTGACACACAGGACCGCTGTGGCGTCCAGGCGGCAGGATGCTGGGCACCTGCCCTGCCGCTCCTGACTTGCTGTGTGGCCTTGAGCAGATCCACTCCCTGCCCAGAGCTAAGTCTCCTCATTTGCAAATTAGGGCTAATAATGGGCACCTGGCAGGGCCTTTGTGCGCACTGGTAGGTATACAGGCAGACAAACAATGAAGACACACCCAGTTGCATTACAAAGGAGAGGTGTGTAAGGTCATAGTGGGAGGTTAGGGCAGGAAGGTTCAGACCAGGAAGAGGTCTATTCCAGCTTTGGAGCAGCCAGGAGGCCTTCCTAGAGGAGGGGGCACTTGGGCTGGGCTCTGGAGGGCCCTAGATTTTAGTCGGGAGGCCCCTGGGGCTTGGAGCAGGGCCACTGCATGGAGACTAGAAAATGAAGGGAGGCCAGAGGCCGGGCTGGGGCAGAGGAGGCTGCAGGTGGAGACTCTGGCTGGGGCTGTGCCACTCCCGCCCTCTAATGTTGTCTGTCTTCTTCCCCCAGCAATTTCTGGCAACAAAGACGGGGGTGAGTATGGGGCCAATGTCAATGGGGCAGCCACTGACAGACCCCCTCACCCCCACCGCCCCAGGGCACCCTTGAGGATCAAATCATCGAGGCCAACCCTGCCATGGAGGCCTTTGGCAACGCCAAGACCCTGAGGAATGATAACTCCTCCCGCTTTGTGAGTGGCTGAGGTGGGAGGGGTGGCGGGGACCCTTGGCTGAGGGCTGCCCCTCTGCCCACAGGGCAAGTTCATCCGCATTCACTTTGGTCCCTCTGGGAAGCTGGCATCCGCGGATATTGACAGCTGTGAGTCAACCCCCTGCGGGCGGTGCAGGGGAGGAGATGGCAGGCCAGCGTCCCTTCTCCCCAGATCTCCTGGAGAAGTCGCGGGTGATCTTCCAGTTGCCTGGTGAGCGCAGCTACCATGTCTACTACCAGATCCTCTCAGGGAGGAAGCCAGAGCTGCAGGGTGAGGGGCAGTACGATGAAGGGGGTGGGAGTCTGACCCTCCCTTCTCTGCCCTGTGTCCCCAGACATGCTGCTTCTGTCTATGAACCCCTATGACTACCACTTCTGCAGCCAGGGCGTCATCACCGTGGACAACATGAATGATGGGGAGGAGCTCATCGCCACCGACGTATGAGCTCTGGTGGGAGGGGAGCTGTGTGGTCTCTGAACTCGCTTTCCCTGCTGCCCCCCAGCATGCCATGGACATCCTAGGCTTCAGCGTGGATGAGAAATGTGCCTGCTATAAGATCGTGGGCGCCCTCCTGCACTTTGGCAACATGAAGTTCAAGCAGAAGCAGCGGGAGGAGCAGGCGGAGGCCGATGGCACTGAGAGTGAGGGGCCCTAACCTGGCCTTCAACTTGACCCTCCTCCCTTACCCCACTCGTGCCCTGCCAGGTGCTGACAAGGCTGCCTACCTGATGGGGGTCAGCAGTGGGGACCTCCTCAAAGGCCTTTTGCACCCCCGGGTGCGTGTAGGGAACGAGTACGTGACCAAGGGCCAGAGTGTGGAGCAGGTGAGCTGCCTGCAGGCCAAACCCATGGGGGACAGGTCCCAGCCCAGCCTCCCTGCACCTCCAGGTGGTGTTTGCTGTGGGGGCTCTGGCCAAGGCCACCTATGACCGGCTGTTCAGGTGGCTGGTGTCTCGGATCAACCAGACCCTGGACACAAAGCTGCCCCGGCAGTTCTTCATCGGGGTTCTGGACATCGCTGGGTTTGAGATCTTTGAGGTGAGGACAGGCCCTCACCTTGGCCTCTGTTCGGTCTGCTGAGCCAGGCCCCTCCCTCTTGTAGTTCAACAGCTTCGAACAGCTGTGCATCAACTTCACCAATGAGAAATTGCAGCAGTTCTTCAACCAGCACATGTTTGTGCTGGAGCAGGAGGAGTACAAGCGGGAGGGCATCGACTGGGTCTTCATCGACTTCGGCCTTGACCTGCAGCCTTGCATCGACCTCATCGAGAAGGTGGGTGCCGCGGCAAGGTCACTTTGAGGAAGGCACTGAAGACATTCATCTTCCCACTCTGCAGGTTAGAAGACTGAGGCTTAGTGATGTCGGAGGGCCCCACAGCTAGTGAGTGAGGAAGCCAAAATGTGAACTTGATGAGGATGGACTGGCTTGATGGTGGCTTTTCAAGCTCGTTCTGTTCCCAGCCACTGGGCATCCTGTCCATCCTGGAGGAGGAATGCATGTTCCCCAAGGCCTCAGACGCCAGCTTCCGGGCCAAGCTCTACGACAACCACGCGGGGAAGTCACCCAATTTCCAGCAGCCTCGGCCTGACAAGAAGCGCAAGTACCAGGCCCACTTCGAGGTGGTCCACTACGCAGGCGTGGTAGGTGCTTGCTGGAACCCCAGCCCTCGGCCACCCGGGCTCAGCACCTGACTTGTCTCTCCAGGTGCCTTACAGCATTGTGGGCTGGCTGGAGAAAAACAAGGATCCCCTGAATGAGACCGTGGTCCCCATCTTCCAGAAGTCACAGAATAGGCTCCTGGCGACTCTCTATGAGAATTATGCGGGCTCCTGCTCCAGTGAGTATGGAGGGACAAGATCTCCACTCTGACCTGGAGTGACCAGGCCCCTTGTCTCTATTAGCTGAGCCCCCCAAGTCTGGGGTGAAAGAGAAGCGTAAGAAGGCAGCATCGTTCCAGACGGTGTCCCAGCTGCACAAGGTAAGGCCCCATCTGGGAGACAGACCCTCCCTTGTGCCTTTCCCTCACTCTTCCCCACTGCCAGGAGAACCTCAACAAGCTGATGACCAACCTGCGGGCCACACAGCCCCACTTCGTCCGCTGCATTGTCCCCAACGAGAACAAAACCCCAGGTAGTCACCCAGGGCTGGCCTGGCTGGGGCCGTGACCTCTGACCTTTTCCCCTCTCACGTCCAGGGGTCATGGATGCCTTCTTGGTGCTACACCAGCTGCGCTGCAATGGGGTCCTGGAGGGGATCCGGATCTGCCGCCAAGGGTTCCCCAACAGGTTGCTCTACACCGACTTCCGGCAGCGGTGGGTGACCCCTTCCCCCTGCCTGCTGCTCCCTCTCCTGACCAGCTCTGCCCTCCTTTCCCAGGTACCGTATCCTGAACCCCAGTGCCATCCCGGATGACACCTTCATGGACAGCAGGAAGGCCACAGAGAAACTGCTGGGCTCGCTGGACTTGGATCACACCCAGTACCAGTTTGGCCACACCAAGGTCGGGGCACTGTGGGATCAGGGCTGGCCATGGCTGTGGCGGTCACACTGGGCAGGGTTCATGCGGATGGTTGGGGGTTACCCTGGCTGTCTACCTCTCCGCCCCCAGGTGTTCTTCAAGGCTGGGCTTCTAGGCGTCCTGGAAGAGCTCCGTGACCAGCGCCTGGCCAAGGTGCTGACGCTGCTGCAGGCGCGGAGCCGTGGCCGCCTCATGCGCCTTGAGTACCAGCGCCTGCTGGGAGGCAGGTGGGTGTGGGAAGGAGGCTGGGGACAGGGTGGCCACCTTCACAGCTTGGCTGCCCCTCCCTAGGGATGCGCTGTTCACCATCCAGTGGAACATCCGTGCCTTCAATGCCGTCAAGAACTGGTCATGGATGAAGCTCTTTTTCAAGATGAAGCCGCTGCTGCGCTCGGCGCAGGCTGAGGAGGAGCTGGCGGCCCTGCGGGCAGAGCTGCGGGGGTTGCGAGGGGCGCTGGCTGCGGCCGAGGCCAAGCGCCAGGAACTGGAGGAGACGCACGTCAGCATCACCCAGGAGAAGAATGACCTGGCCCTGCAGCTGCAGGCTGTGAGTCAGGGTTCCCCTTGTGACCGGGCGTCCCCAACCTGGCCCCGTTCCGTGTGCCCTCCAGGAGCAGGACAACCTGGCAGATGCCGAGGAGCGCTGCCACTTGCTGATCAAGTCCAAGGTGCAGCTGGAGGGGAAGGTGAAGGAGCTGAGTGAGCGGCTGGAGGATGAGGAGGAGGTGAACGCTGACCTGGCCGCCCGCCGGCGCAAGCTGGAGGACGAGTGCACGGAGCTCAAGAAGGACATTGATGACCTGGAGCTGACACTGGCCAAAGCTGAGAAGGAGAAGCAAGCCACTGAGAACAAGGTGTGGGCCGGGCCAGCTGTGGGGAAGGGCCCGCGTCCCCATTCTGGCCCTGGCCCTGGCACAGGTGAAGAACCTGACGGAAGAGATGGCTGCGCTGGACGAGTCAGTGGCCCGGCTGACCAAGGAGAAGAAGGCGTTGCAGGAGGCCCACCAACAGGCCCTGGGTGACCTGCAGGCCGAGGAGGACCGTGTGAGCGCGCTGACCAAGGCCAAGCTCCGGCTGGAGCAACAGGTGGAGGACGTGAGTCAGGGCCACCCCGAGACTGGGTGGCGCATGGCTGACCCCTGCTGTGCCTGCTCTGCAGCTGGAATGCTCCCTGGAGCAGGAGAAGAAGCTGCGCATGGACACGGAGCGGGCCAAGCGCAAGCTGGAGGGTGACCTGAAGCTGACGCAGGAGTCGGTGGCTGATGCTGCTCAAGACAAGCAGCAGCTGGAGGAGAAGCTCAAGAAGTAGGTGTGGTGGGGCAGCAGGTGGGGGCCTTCCTGTGCTGGCCACCCACTCTGTGGCTCCCAGGAAGGACTCCGAGCTGAGCCAGCTGAGCCTGCGGGTGGAAGACGAGCAGCTCTTGGGGGCCCAGATGCAGAAGAAGATCAAGGAGCTGCAGGTGCGTGGGGATCGGGTGGGTGAGGCCTGGGGGAGGTGACAGCTGCCCCACGTGCCCACCCCAGGCTCGGGCGGAGGAGCTGGAAGAGGAGCTGGAGGCAGAGCGGGCAGCCCGGGCCCGCGTGGAGAAGCAGCGTGCAGAGGCGGCGCGGGAGCTGGAGGAGCTGAGCGAGCGGCTGGAGGAGGCAGGCGGCGCATCCGCGGGGCAGCGCGAGGGCTGCCGCAAGCGGGAGGCGGAGCTGGGGAGGCTGCGGCGGGAGCTGGAGGAGGCGGCGCTGCGGCACGAGGCCACAGTGGCGGCACTGCGGCGCAAGCAGGCGGAGGGCGCGGCGGAGCTGGGGGAGCAGGTGGACAGCCTGCAGCGGGTGCGGCAGAAGCTGGAGAAGGAGAAGAGTGAGCTGCGCATGGAGGTGGACGACCTGGCTGCCAACGTGGAGACTCTGACCCGCGCCAAGGTGTCCGTGCCTTCCTCACCCCATACCCACCCCCTGACCCCTGACTCCCAACCTGGGATCCTAGGCCAGTGCAGAGAAGCTGTGCCGGACCTATGAGGATCAGCTAAGCGAGGCCAAGATCAAGGTGGAGGAGCTGCAGCGGCAGCTGGCGGACGCAAGCACGCAGCGTGGGCGACTACAGACGGAAAGCGGTGAGGCTGGGGCTCAGCTGGCCACACCAGGCCCTGACCTGTCCGCTCGCCTCTTTGCCTGCAGGGGAGCTGAGTCGCCTGCTAGAGGAGAAGGAGTGTCTGATCAGTCAGCTGAGCCGTGGAAAGGCCCTGGCCGCCCAAAGCCTGGAAGAGTTGCGGCGCCAGCTAGAGGAGGAAAGCAAGGTGGGCTGGCACCGGTGACCATGGAGTGGGCACACTAACGCTGAGGTCACTGGTGTCCCTGCAGGCCAAGAGTGCCCTGGCCCACGCCGTGCAGGCTCTGCGGCACGACTGTGACCTCCTGCGGGAGCAACACGAGGAGGAGGCTGAGGCCCAGGCTGAGCTGCAGCGGCTGCTGTCCAAGGCCAATGCCGAGGTGGCCCAGTGGAGGAGCAAGTACGAAGCAGATGCCATCCAGAGGACCGAGGAGCTGGAGGAGGCCAAGTGAGTGCTTTGCTGGCCAGGCCACTGCCATGTGGTCCACACCTTGTCTGGTTCCATGGCCTAGAAAAAAGCTGGCACTGCGGCTGCAGGAGGCAGAGGAGGGCGTGGAGGCTGCCAACGCCAAGTGCTCATCGTTGGAGAAGGCCAAGCTGCGGCTACAGACAGAGTCAGAGGATGTAACCCTGGAGCTGGAGCGGGCGACCTCAGCAGCTGCTGCGCTGGACAAGAAGCAGCGGCACTTGGAACGGGCACTGGAGGAACGGCGGCGGCAGGAGGAGGAGATGCAGCGGGAGCTGGAGGCGGCACAGAGGGAGTCCCGTGGCCTGGGCACCGAGCTCTTCCGGCTGCGGCACGGCCACGAGGAGGCACTTGAAGCCCTGGAGACGCTCAAGCGGGAGAACAAGAACCTGCAGGGTAGGACCTGCCACACGCCAGGGCCAGGGTGCGGGGTGGCCTCTCAGCACCCTGTCCACTGCAGAGGAGATCAGCGACCTCACAGACCAGGTGAGTCTCAGTGGGAAGAGCATCCAGGAACTGGAGAAAACCAAGAAGGCGCTGGAAGGCGAGAAGAGTGAGATCCAGGCTGCACTGGAGGAGGCAGAGGTCAGGGGCTGGCTGCAGGGGTGGGTGGACACCCCACCCTACCCTGCCTGCTCTGTATCCACAGGGGGCCCTGGAGCTGGAGGAGACCAAGACGCTGCGGATCCAGCTGGAGCTCTCCCAGGTCAAAGCAGAAGTGGACCGGAAGCTGGCAGAGAAAGACGAGGAGTGCGCTAACCTGAGGTGTGTCCATCCTTCTCCCGTCCCCACCTCCCAGACCCCCTTTCATGCCACCCTCCTCCCATAGGCGCAACCACCAGCGAGCTGTGGAGTCCCTGCAGGCCTCCCTGGATGCAGAGACACGGGCCCGCAATGAGGCGCTGCGGCTCAAGAAGAAGATGGAGGGTGACCTCAACGACCTGGAGCTGCAGCTGGGCCATGCCACCCGTCAGGCCACAGAGGCCCAGGCTGCCACGCGGCTGATGCAGGCACAGCTCAAGGAGGAGCAGGCAGGGCGGGACGAGGAGCAGCGGCTGGCAGCTGAGCTCCACGAGCAGGCGCAGGCTCTGGAGCGCCGGGCCTCGCTGCTGGCTGCGGAGCTGGAGGAGCTGCGGGCTGCCCTGGAGCAGGGCGAGCGCAGCCGGCGACTGGCAGAGCAGGAGCTTTTGGAGGCCACCGAGCGCCTCAACCTTCTGCATTCGCAGGTGGGGACAGGAGTCCCTGGGGACAGAGCAGGCTGGCTGGCTCTGAGACTCCTCTTCCCCTCAGAACACAGGCCTCCTAAACCAGAAGAAGAAGCTGGAGGCGGACTTGGCCCAGCTGAGCGGGGAGGTGGAGGAGGCTGCACAGGAGAGGCGGGAGGCTGAGGAGAAGGCCAAAAAGGCCATCACTGATGTGAGGCTGGGCAAGGGCTGTGGGGAGCCTGGTGGGCACCTGACCAGCTCCTCCTCCCCAACAGGCGGCCATGATGGCCGAGGAGCTGAAGAAGGAGCAGGACACAAGTGCACACCTGGAACGGATGAAGAAGACGCTGGAGCAGACGGTGCGCGAGCTCCAGGCCCGCCTTGAGGAGGCAGAACAGGCCGCCCTCCGTGGCGGGAAGAAGCAGGTGCAGAAGCTGGAGGCCAAGGTGTGTGCAGCCCCTCTAGTCCTTGGCGCAGGGGCTTGGCATCAGGCTGTCCCCCTGCCTGCAGGTACGGGAGCTGGAGGCTGAGCTTGATGCAGAGCAGAAGAAGCACGCCGAGGCCCTTAAGGGCGTGCGCAAGCATGAGCGCCGTGTCAAGGAGCTCGCATACCAGGTGGGCGACAGGGTCTCCCTGGGGAGTGGCCCAAGCAAGCCCTGAGTCCCCCTTGCCCGCCCAGGCCGAGGAGGACAGGAAGAACCTGGCTCGCATGCAGGACCTGGTGGACAAGCTGCAGAGCAAGGTCAAGAGCTACAAGCGCCAGTTTGAGGAGGCGGTGAGTGCGCTGGGGCCTGGACACCTGGACCGAAGCGGAACCAAGGCCCTGTGTGTGCCCCCAGGAGCAGCAGGCCAACACCAACCTGGCCAAGTATCGCAAGGCCCAGCACGAGCTGGATGATGCGGAGGAGCGGGCAGACATGGCGGAAACCCAGGCCAACAAGCTGCGGGCACGGACCCGGGACGCCCTGGGCCCCAAGGTGAGGAGTGGCAGGGGCATTGCTCTCTGTGCGTGGGGGCTGACAGGTAGTACTGCTCACTCAGCTATCCCTTTCTCCTCAGCACAAGGAGTGACGGCCTGACCCCCTGGGCTCTAAAGAGGAATGTCTGCTGTTGCACATCTGGCTGAGGCCACCTGCCCCGATCCTGCCATCTCTGCATCGCCCCCTGCTGCCTTCAGCCTTCCCTGGGCCCTGAATAAACACCACAGCCAGTTTCCTTCTCATTCTTTTCTTTGGGGTTCAGGAGGAAAAACACAGTCCTAGGGACAAAAGCCAGGTCCACAGCAGTCATTTTTAAAATAAAGTTATTTAATAGTCTCCATTTAATTGGTTTATTTGCTGTTAATAAATTGG